CTTTTGATCTAAAATCCACGAACCTGTTGTCCTTTTTGCTACGCTGAAACCGATAACTGTTTCAGTCCCTGATTTTGTACCTGCTGTGATTCAAGTAGATTGTAATCTCAGAGCCTTAGGGTTGGCCAGAAAAGCACTTGTAAGAGAGCTGAAGAAAAGGAGATCAGAGAGCAAAGAGGCGGAATAAACCCTTTCTTTCTTGCATATTTAAATTTCCAATTACCCTTTGATGAAGGGAGGGGAGGAAAATGGGTGAATCTCCAGGTCACCGGGTTTTGGGTCCTGGCTTGACCGTAAATTTGTACAATTACAACAAATGTCTCCTTTTCCTCCCTGATTCTGTCTGCGTTTTCTTCCAAGAGGAACTGGCAGGATTTCTATGGGGACGGCCTCTTAGCATCGCAGACTTGCCGGGGAGACGGAGCCCGGACACCCAGGAGCGAGACGCTCTTGGGTACTTTGTGTGTGAGACAGAATAAGAGAGAGAGATGGGGGTGAGCACAGAGAGAGAAAGAGAATGAAAGAATGAGACAGAGGAGAGAGAAAGAATGAAAGAGAATGAGAATGAGGGAGAGAATGAGAGAAAGAGAGACAATGAGAGAGAAAGAGATTAAGGGAGAGAGAAAGAGATAAAAGAAGAGAGAATGTGTGTGTGAGAGAGACAGAGAGGTAGAGGGAGAGAGCGAGGGAACGAGGGAGTGAGAAAAAAGGAGAGTGAGCGCCCCGGAGCTTTGTGGCTGTGACCCACGCGGCCGCCTTCCCACTTTCCCGGTCATCCGGGGCCGCCGCGCTTTCCCTCCAGCCCTCGCTCCCACCGAGTCCCGGAGGCCGAGCGCTGCAGCCCCGGCTGGTGCCCCTCCCGGCGCGGATGCCCGGCCTTTCTGGATCTCCGCCCGACGCGCGCGAGCCGTGGAAGGAAGGCGGGGGCGGGGCTGCCAGGGCGGGGCGCGTTGGGGGCGTGGCCTTGCCGCCCCGCCCCTCCCCGCCCCGCCGCTTAATTCGGACGCGCGGGGCCGCGGGGAGCGAGAGCCGCCCTGCGCCGGACTGGCTTGCGGGCCGGGCCGCCGCCCCCGGAGCCGCCCTCGCGCCGCCTCGGGCCGCCGCCGAGCAGTCGGGCCGCTGGGCGCCGCCGCGGGCGCCGGGAGCGAGCTGGGAGGGAGCCGCGCGCCTTTGTGCGCGCGCCGAGGTAGGTTCGCCTCCCGCACTTACTTTCCACACGACAAGTTGTTTTGAAATATATTTTCTTATAGGTTTGCATATAACCACCTGTACAGAAGGGAGAAGAAAGAAACAGGAAAAACAATGTAAATTTCCACTTTATTTGGAAGAATGGGCTGACAAAAAAGTTTCATGGACTATATTTTTGAATTCAGGAGTCATTTGGGATTGACTTTTGTCTTTAAATGAAATCTTTAAGCTTTAAAAATATTTTAAAGGTAACATTGTGTTCTGAGATTCATAAGAAATATGTGATGGAAAGGAATTCTTGTTTGTGGAACAAGGAATAGCAGTGATTGTACAACCGGGTGCATGCTGGCTTCTTAAAGACCTTGCACTGAGAAAGTAAAATAAGGGTTTTCCTGAGAATCGTGAGTTGTGTTGAGTGTGTATGTTCTTTTAAAATAAAATCGTTCTTTAGCCACAGATTTGGCCACTGGACGCTTTTGTCATTACATACTTTTATTTTCCTCTTGTAACATTTTTGGACTTTTGAATTCTCTAATATGCAAAATAGAGGTCTTTGAGACAACCGTTTAGAAGTAGGTTGATCATTAGGATGATGCAATACATTTTGAAGTTAGAAGAATCTACAAGAAGGAAGTTGTGGCTGTGTCCACTCAGGTGCATTTTTGTTGCAGTTCCTGACACTCGGGGCGCTTTAATCTGCACACACGCTCAGGGGAGTGTTGCGGTGCAGTAGTAGCCTGTGAGTGAATGAGTCATGCATGCAGTCTGCTCTGATGATCGGCATTCCTTCAGGAGTCGTGATGTGTTTCTGTCTGCAAAAGTCAAACGAAGCTCCAATAGGAAATGTCACAATCTCCTACCCCAGGGGACTGGAGATCCCCTTCCTTGGGTGGTTAAAAATGGACTTGATTTGCGCTTCTGAGAAACTGACATGTGAAATCTTGTTCCTGATGTGGGAGGATGGACGCCGTCATTCATTCATTCATTCATCGAATCTTTCCTTTGACTGTTAATTGTTTAAAATCTCACAAGTAAAGGTGGAAAAGAGTTTTACTGATTTTCTTTGGGAATGGTGGAGGGGTAGAAGACTTCTCTCCTGATGGAAAGAGGAAAGATGAGGAATATGGCTTAATGTTATTCCTAACTTACCTTCTGCCCCTTCCCTCCAGAATTCTGTGTGCAAGTGTTTTAAGGAAATGAGTTGGGAGTTTGGGTAAGTGAGATCTAGATTTTGGGCATTTGTAGAAGTCCCCGGCTATCTGGGGGAGTTGTCACTCTTCTTTCAGCCTAGAGAAGGTGACTATGGGTGCTAGTGTGCTGTGGGGCACACTCGGGGGTGGGAAAGCTGCTGTGGAGTGGGATGTCCTCTGTGTGCATCATGGGGTCGAGTGTGGCCTTGGGATGACCTCATGAGACCTTGCTGCATTTCCTTGTATAGTTCCCTTGTCTAATCATGGCCTATTTTTGCTTTTCCTTCTTGAAACAAACCATTTTTCTCCCCTTTTCCTTTCTAGTTCAAGAAGGGCTGGGCCTGACCCATCTGAAGTTTCCCTCACCCTAAGTACTTAGGAAACGTGCTGAAGAGGAATGGACAGTCTTACCCATCTCATATCCCTAATTCCGGTACCCCATCAGTGAAAGAAAGAAAGATTATTTGGCAAGCTGGATTAGATTGCCATTTAGTTATGGTGCATGGACAAGGGGCTATTTTAAGGTTGATGGGGGAGGCTTTGCTTGTCATTTACTCTCCATTCACCAGACATTCAGTGCCCGTCATGTGCCAGGCACTGGGTTTACTGCTGTTAACAAGACTATAAGGCAGGTGAGGAGGATATTTAAAGAACTGGGCTGGGTACAGTGGCTTGTGCCTGTAATCCCAGTGCTTTGGGAGGCTGAAGCAGGAGGACTGCTTGAGGCCAGGAGTGTGAGACCAGCCTGGGCAACATAGTGACCCTCATCTCTACGAAAAATTAGCTGGGTGTGGCAGCGCGCTCCTGTGGTTGAAGCTACTCAGGAGGCTGAGGCAGGTGGAATGCTTGTGACCAAGAGTTTGAGACCAGGCTGGGCAACATAGTGACCCCCATCTCTACAACACATTTTTAAAAATTAGCTGGGAGTGGTGGTGCATGCCTGTAGTCCCAGCTACCCTGGAGGCTGAAGCAGGAGGATCACTTGAGCCCAGGAGTTCGAGGCTGCAGTGAGCTGTGATCACGCCAGTGCACTCCAGTCTGGGTGACAGAGTGAGAGCCTGTCGCTAAAAAATACATATACATATACATAAAAAAGAATTATACAAAATTACACAAAAATTGTTTAATTACAGTTAAGAGCTGGGAAGGGAAAGCACTGCTTGGTGAATTAAGGTATCTCAGAAAGAATGATGTCAATGCCATTGAAGGTGGGGGTTGGGTTTCTGATGGTGGAAATGTCAGGGTGGGTGGGTGCGGCGGGCCATGGAGCTGCATAGGGATTTGCCTAGCGCCCATCAGTTCAGAGCCTGCTGGTAGGGGCTTAGCTGAACAGATGAGGTGGACTGTTCAGTTCTGTCTGGAATTTGGCTGTGGGGTTCGGACACTTTGTCGCTTGGGATTGAAGGTGGATCGGGAAACCGTATGGTTCTGTCCCAGTGTCCTTGCTGAAGGTAAACCTCATGGCCAGTAGCCCTGGGAAGCCGGTTGTGGTAGGACGTGGTGTCCTGAGCTGGCCTGGATTCCAGAAGTGAGGACTTGTATCATGCAAAGGGCACCCAACTACAGCTGTGCCCACCAGAGGTTTTGTTGCAAATGAAAAGATAAGAGGAATTTGTGGGGAAAGAGTGAGAAGACTTATTTAAGAACATTATTCGGACTCAGATGAGCTGTAGGAAGGAAAACGGGGAGAGAGATGCAGAAAAAGGAGGTAATGTTGCTTTGACACCAGGTGAACTCTTGACTTTGGGACTGACTTTTTGTTTTTAAGTGAAAATAAATCTTTCAGCTTTAAAAATATTTAAAGAGTAAAATTGAGTTCTGAGATTCATGAGATGTATGTGATGGAAAAGAGTTTTTTTTTTTTTTTTTGTAGATCAAGGAATAGCAGTGATCCCACAGCAGGGTACACGCTGGCACTGAGAAAGAAGAAGGGCTTCCCCACAAAGAGGGAGTTGTGTTGAGTGTGTATGTTCTATGGAAATAGAAATCATTATTCAGCCGCAGATTCTACATTCTTTTATATTCCCTGACCAGAGATGTTTTACCAAAGGTGTGAGTTAAGCATATCTTTTTTTAAAAAACTGTAGAGATGGGGTCTCACTATGTTGCCCCGGCTGATCTTGAACTCCTGGGCTCAAGTGATCCTCCTGCCTTGGCCTCCCAAAGTGCTGGGATTATAGACGTGAGCCCCCAGGCCTAGCCTACCAAGGATGTGAGTTAAGCACACGTGAATAGTCCTAAAACAGGCCCTGTGGTCTGTAGTGGTGTTGGGGGCGTGTGTAAGTCACATGGGTTGGAGACAATAATGTTTCCTCCACACAGCAAAGTCTTGGGGTTTCTGCTGTGGCAGAGAGACTGGGGTGTAAGAACAGCACCCCCTTAGAGGCTGTGAGAGGGCAGGGGACCCTCTGGGCTGCTCAGCAGGCCTCTTCCTGGTGGGGCTGCTTAAGTCCTTAGCAGTCGGGAGACTTAGAAGTCTTGAAGTGGGGGGGGACACTGAGCCCCAGCAACCCTCAGGTTATGTATGTGTTGTCAAGTCTCCCGTAGAAACAAGGTAGAAAAAATGCAGGTTGCAGACTGGCTCTTCCGACCATGGCAGGTTTAGGTGCATGAGGTTAGAGGGTTGTGCCTCCTCATTCTCTCTCTCCTTTCTGTTGTCAGTGCTGACTTGAATTATGCTGGAACATCTCCAGGTGACAGCCCTGCCTGGCCACAGCCTGGGCCAGAGGAGTGGAGTTGCTGAACGGAGCAAGGTGCTGTAGGGGAAAGGTGTGGAGCTGTGAGCCTGGCCTCTCAGGGTGAGGATCCAGGCCCCAGCTCTTTGACCTCCAGCAAGTCCCGTAACCCCTTGAGCTCTAGTATTCTCATCTGTGAGGTCGCCTGGGTTATATGCACCTCCCATGCATGGTGGGGACATGTGGTCCCTGAGATTTGGCAAATGAGGGGTGTTTATGCTGTTATGCCAGTGCCCACAGCCTTTCAAAAAATGTTCTTTACAAAATGTTACTGCGATAAGAGCACTTAACATGAGATCTACCTTCTTAACAGATTTTTAAGCGTACGGTGTTTTATTGTTGACTGCAGGTGCAGTGTTGTAGGGCAGCTCTCTAGAGCTTATTCCTCTTGCTGAACTGAAACCTTGGGCCCATTGATTGGTAACTCCCCATTTTCCCCCACTGCAGTCCCTGACAACCACCATTCCACTCTTCAAGTCTATGAGTTTAGCTACTTAGATGCTTCATCTAAGAGGAGTCACATGGTATTTGTCCTTCTGTGCCTGGCTTCTTTCACTTGGTCCTCCAGGTTCATGCATGCTCGTGCTTGTGGCGGAACTGCTTCTTTTCTAAGGCTGCCTGGTATTCCACTGTATGTATATTACCACATGTGTTTACCCATTCATCTGTCCTTGATGGTTAAGCTGGTTCCACAAAACTCCTAGAAGAAAACATAGGGGAAGAGGTTCAGGACACTGGTCTTGGCAGTAATTACGCGGCTGCCACGCTAAAAGCACAGTCAACAAACCCAAAACTAAACCAGATTGCATCGAACTAAAAAGCTTCTGCACAGCAAAGGAAACAGTCAACGGAGTGAAAAGGCAACCTGTGGAATGGGGAAAAATGTTGGCAAACTACATATCCAATAAGGGGTTAATATCTGAGAAGTTTAAGGGATTTCCGCAAATCAACAGTAAAAAAATGAAGAACCCAACTAAAAAATGGGCTAAGGACTTAGACATTTCAACTCGGAGTTTTTTTTTATTATTTTGTCTTTTTGAGACAGAGTCTCACTCTGTCACCCAGGCTGGAGTGCAGTGGTGCCATCTCGGCTCACTGCAACCTCCACCTCCTGGGTTCAAGCGATTCTCCTGCCTCAGCCTCCTGAGTAGCTGGGATTACAGGCATGTGCCACCACGCCTGGCTCACTTTTGTATTTTTAGTAGAAATGGGGTTTCACCATATTGGCCAGGCTGGTCTTGAACTCCTGACCTCAAATGATCCGCCTGCCAATCCTCTCCCAAAGTGCTGGGATTACAGGTGTGAGCCACCGTGCCTGGCCTCAACTCAGAGTGTTAGTAATGCAGCCGGCAGTGATGTCAAGATGCGGACACAGGGACACTTGGAGGATGGGAGCTTTGTCCCTTGTCCCCACCTGCTCCTCAGTATCTCTTCATGCCTTCAGGAGAGTTTTAAAGATAACTGGGTTTTCATATTAGAAATAGCCTGTTTTATTCCATTCTTGGACAAGAGTTTTGGCATTGTTCCTAAAGTGTCATAGTAAAGTGTATAGGAAAGAGGGCTGTCATTACTGTGGTATAAGCTTTTCTGTGCCATTATTAATATATGGGACAGAGCATACTTTGTGAAAGTTAAAACTCACGCTTTATCCAAGTTTTAAGGTATCTGGTGAATGCTAATGAGTTTACAAAAATTGTACAGTCTTATGAAATCTTGCAGTATAAATAATCACAGGTGGTTTGTGAGTGTTTAATGTAGATGTATCAAAATTCCCATGTCCTGGAGGAAGTTGAGAATGCCATTTGTGCATATGCGTATGTAGAGGGGGCTTCATAATATTCTTTCCCTTGTAACTTGATTCTATTTGAAACACATAAAACTGGTCAGGGTTCTTTTTCATTTTTTCTTTTTTTAGTGGATGTGCAGGGTAAAGTAGTGTATCGGAAAGAGAGAGGCCTAGACTTGAAAGATTTTCAGACTTTTAAGCCTAAGCTTGCCATGAATGAGTATATGACTTTTGAGCATGTCATTATTTCTGTTTCCCAGCGTCGTCTTCTATAAAATGGAAATAGTCACACTCACCTACTTCTTAGAGTTGTCTTAGGGTGAGATAGAAGCCTGCATTCTTTATGCCTGCTTGTCCTTCTAGGGAATGCTCTGGAATTGGAACAGCATGTGGGCCACCCCTTAGGATAGGTGACTCTTAGAAGGTGAGAGGAGGCAGGGCGTCGGGTGTGCAAGAGAATCAGCTACATCATCTTTCAGGTTCCTGCTGCGGTGGGTGAATTCTGTTATTCTGTGCCCATGGAATGGGAGGTGTCATAGAAGTCATAGACATCAGACGTAGAGTTTGACCTGAGTGAGTCAGTTGCCCTCTTGGGGTTTGCATATTCTTACCTGTGAAATGCAGTAATAATACTGGTAATATTATTATTATCATCAATGAACAGTTTTTAATCATCTTATATGTGACCAGGCATGGTGTCAAGTTCTTTATGACATTTCTTCATTCATTCAGCAACTATTTAATGAATGCTGCCATATGCCAGTCATCGTTCCAGGCTCTGGGGATCAGTGGGATCACGGGCTAGCATGGTGGCTGGGACAGACAGACTCCCTGCCTGCATGGAGTTTATATGCTAGTGCATGACAGAAGGTAAACAGATACATGGATGAGGTGATTCCCATGGTCAGTGCTGTAAAGACAACTAAGTCAGTTCAGGGGGCTGGAGTCTGGTGGGAGAGCAGGTTGTGTTTTTATTAGGATGAGGCTCCTCCGAGGAGGAGAATTTGAGATCTGAGTGAGGCAAGGGGATGAGCCTCGCAGAAACAAGTGCAAATATCAGCCCAGTGGCTGGCAGGAGCTTGCTATGGAAGGAATGGCCAGAGGGCCTGTGTGGGAGGAGCCAGCGGCCAGGGCAGGAAGAGAGCTGTGCAGTGGGGTCCAAGGAGGTCTGGCAGGCCACGGTGAGGACGTGGCTCATGAGGAAGCCACAGGAGAGTTCTGAGCAGGGCGTGCAGGAGATGGACCTTGTATTTTGTCAGTGTGTCCCTGTGGTTGTGGAGGGCCACGGGGACTGCAGAGGGCCAGGAATAGAAGCAGGGAGACCAGCCGGGGTGCCGCTGGTGAGATGGATTGGAGTTGATACAAGAGAGAAAGGCATTGTGGGTGACACCTGCTCTTTTGGCCTCAGCCTTTGGGTGAAAGATGGTGCCATTGATTGATATGGGGAGACTGGTGGAGGATGAGCTTTATGATGTTCACATCAGCCTCTGGACTTAGTGTTGTTTTATTCCCATTTTACAGATGTGGAGACCAAGGGGGAGAGAAGTAAAAAGTTTGCCCTAGGACCTGGCCAACAAGGTGAAACCTGTCTCTACTAAAATTATAAAAATTAACTGACTTTCACTATGTTTTTTTTTTAAAGGAGAATGCAGTTGAAACTAATTTTGTGGATAGAGAAACTGTTGGAACTGCTTTACAAAGTATTTTAGTAAGTGTGGGGAAATTTACTGTCTCGGTCATGCAAATGAGTGTTTCTCATCTTTCTCTTTCAGACAGCCCACCTGAGGATATTGACCATAAGGACTCATATCTCATTACAAGAAGCATCATGGCCGAGCCAGACTACATAGAAGATGACAATCCTGAACTCATTAGGCCTCAGAAACTGATCAATCCTGTAAAAACCTCCCGGAACCATCAAGATCTTCACAGAGAACTTCTTATGAATCAAAAAAGGTAAAATGGTTTCTTGAGCATATTTTTTTTTTCGTTTTCTATTTTTGTTAATGCTCTTTCGCAGGGGTCTTGCTCCTCAGAACAAACCAGAATTGCAGAAGGTGATGGAAAAAAGAAAACGAGACCAAGTAATAAAGCAGAAGGAAGAAGAAGCACAGAAGAAGAAATCTGACTTGGAAATAGAGCTATTAAAACGGCAGCAGAAGTTGGAGCAGGTAAGGGGGATTGGCTGGAAGCTGTCTTTTTTAAATAATTTTTCCTTTTCTGAATGTCATTTAGCTTGAACTTGAGAAGCAGAAATTGCAAGAAGAGCAAGAAAATGCCCCCGAGTTTGTGAAGGTGAAAGGCAATCTCAGGAGAACAGGCCAAGAAGTCGCCCAAGCCCAGGAGTCCTAGGCTGAGGCTGCACCAAGACCTCGTGTGTCACCCCACAGAGCTGTCTGTGGGTGCCTTCTCAATCTCAGGGCAAAAGCCCCTGGAGAATATTTCAGCCAGCAGAGAATTTTGACTTGCAGTAGGATTTGGTTTGATTTTCCTACGATCTGGGTGGATGCCTTGCCTGTGACAGTTGCAGTTCCTATTCGCCAAATGAAGGGCAGTGCCCCGCACGTAAGTTGGAATGATGGACCTGTGTTCAGAGACTTAACAGAACCAACAAGCAAAACAAGTGAGAACAGGAAAAAGGAAGAGGACACTGGAATCAATTCTTGAGAGTTGCACTACTTGGTTTTTCTTCCATTCCAAGTTTCGTGGGACCCAGAGCCTTTTTTCTTTTAAAAGCTAAAAAACAAGTGTTTAATTCCTCTTTTTGTTATCTGTTAGATAATTGAGATCACCTAGAAATGCGTTTAATCTGTTCACTCACTGTAAATTTTGAGGACCCAGAATTGTCTTGTTTAATTTATACTTTCACCCCTGTTGCAGTTAACACCAGAGAAGGAACGTGAATGTCGAGCACAGCCACTACCCTTGTTGGCACTTAATTTAGAAATAGGGTGAGAAGTTTAAAAGCCCATCTTGATTTTATTTTCATTCCTTTTGGTTCTCTGTGTAATAATAGCAGGCTACATAGTGACATTCCAGTTCCAAGAAGGTACATCCTGTCCATTCATTAATTGCTTTGATTACTAGGAGGGTTTCTGTTCAGTTTTGTTTTTAAATGTCTTGCTGATCTAGTTCTTTCAGATGGAATAACCTTCCAGTCCCTTAGAGAGTGGAACTAGTCCATATAACCCAGCTTCAGTAGCAAAAGTAGAAGCCGCCACATCTTTTCATTTCTCCAAGAGGAGAGTGGGGAAGGTTCCCATGACCAGCTGGGCAGTCAGGATTTCTCTAGGCATTCTAATGTGAAATAAGTGTAGACTGCTGTCAAGGAGGCTTCATCAGAAGATGTATAGCATTTGAATGTCTAATGATAATGCATATCATTAGAATCCAAGCTTTGAAAATTTCTGATTAATGCTCATGTATTTCTTTATCTTTGTTTTTCCTTGTGAAGAAAGACTTTCACCACTGTCTGAGTGATGATGCTGTTGATAAGGATGATGTCGATGACTACTATATTGCATCTCTCAGGAACAGCTGATGGGAAGGGAGGGGCTGCTGAGTTCCCTTGTTCTAGCTAGCAGCACGCTCCTCAGAGAGGGGGCCGAGTTACAGACAGCAGCCGCATTCTCATGCAAAATTAGTTTTAAACTGCTAGTGTGGGCATCGGTACCTTTTGCCTGGGTGATACCGAAGAATTGTTGAGGATTTAGTATGCTCCGTAGAGACAGTTCAGCCAGTCATTTCTGCATTGGAGAGACTTCTCATACTTTCTTTGAAGACTCATAGAAAGCTGGATCTAGAGCTTTTGAATCCTTAATTAGCACAGTAGAAATTAGCTTTCTATGGGAATGCTTTAGTGTTAGCAGTTGACAATTAGGCCCATATTCAATCTGAATGGGAACAAAAGTAAATGCAATGATAATATACTGCTAGTTAGAGAAACATGTTAGTTGATTATACCTGAAATGGATTATTTATCTCATCAGCAAGTATTATTTGAATAAAATGAGAAATGCTTAAGAAAAATTGTTGCTCTACAGTAATTTGGTTTCGAAGAATGGAATGGTAACTATTTTTTCCCATCGTTCTTTTGAGAGAAGGAAGTGTGATGACTGATGATCTTGAAAAGCCCATTTCTGATTGCACGTTGACTGGAATTCTTTCTTTGTGTCTGTGGACTAGCGATGCTGTTTGTAAAATGAAGATTCGGGACTGGCTCATATCTTTTTATCTAACTAGATGTCAGATCTTGAAATCTGTATTCTCGAAGCAATTCTGCCACTTGATCGTATTCACAGGGGCCCTGGTAGGCTCCTTTAGAAGGACCATTTCTGTTCCTAGAGCTTAACTAGAATTCATTCTTCACTGAAAAAAAAAAAAGTTACTTAAGAAAGCATTTCTTTCCTAATCTCACTCAAATCTGCAGAATTATTTGTAATTAGTAATACAAAATCTGGCCAAAAGGAGACTTGTAAATAGCGTAAAGTGGTGTCTTATGCTAAACGGTGGAATGTATAGGCAGAGAAGCTCTTTGAAGTTGTCAGATGAGCTGGGCTCACAAGCCTGATTCAAACAGGCTGTCGGTCTCCTCTCACCCCTTAATACTGTGCAGCCCAAACTCCTAGGACTCTTGAACATCTGAGCAGTTTTGTGCTTTGAGCCACTTTTTGACAAAAATGGCTCCATTTTTCCACAGCGTGGTTTTCTTAAAATAGTTTAATGTTTTATAGTCTCATAGTAGTAGTGTTGCTTTCTAAGCTATAACAGTCGACTTTATTCTTCTACTCTGAAAAATCTTGACTTGTTTGAGTGTATATAATATATATAAAGGGAGCCTTAATGGATTGGTTTTCATAATTTAATATTTTTTGTATTTGCTCTTGTATAATTGTTTTTAACGGAAAGTATTAAAGAATTGAGGGTGGAATTCTTAGAACCAAAGTTATTCTTAATAAAAATCACCACATGCTTGGACCATGCAACCATGTTTGTCTGATCTGTTGAAGGTGTGCAT